GGAAGGCCAGAGGCACACAGCGCTCTCCGGAAGCTGCTGTGACGGCCGAGACTCCAGGAGGGCGTTACAAACCTGGGCTTGATCCCAGCTCTGCCACCGCGTCACCACAAAGTCACAGCCTCTTCGAGCTGTTTTCCTCGTTCACCTGTAAAATGGGGATAACACCTATCTGAAAGGTTGTAGGGTGGGAGTGAGCCTGTAGATGCTGAGGGGCTGCGGGAGTATTAGGACACCTGTTGTGAGGACACCTGTTGTTACGACACCTGTTGTGAGGACACCTGTTGTGGAGGACACCTGTGGAGGAACGTGGCTCCTCCTTCCATCCGGGCATCATCCCTGGAGGGAGACACAAACGAGGGCCAGCCAGGATACAGGAGGAGTCCGGAAGTGAATTTCCAGGCCCAGGTCTTTCCTGCGTCCCCTTTGAGTCTTATAGGATCCTGATTAGGAGCGTGAGATCCTGGAGAACTGGGCGTGCGCACTCCTGTTCACCTCTTCCCTGCCCACGCCCGTTTCCCTTCTGCTTTCCAGCTCCCCTCAATATGCCCATTTTCCAGAGTTAGGATGTGTCTGGGTCTCTGTGATAAATGGCTCTGTCTTCATCTGGGTTGGGTCACGGGACACCCATTTGTCCTTCCTTCTCTCCTCCCAAGGCATCCGATGGGGACAGAATGGGGTGAATGAGAGGGGACAAAATGAGTGGCTTCTCTAGTTCCTTGTGGCCGAAAAACCTCCTAGGCCCGCATACTGCTGGGTCTGCATAGGGGCAGGAGTCTGAAGTCAGGTGTAAGTTAATATTCCACGGGAGGCAGGAAGAGCTTAGTGTGGATGTGGGGTGTAAGTAAATTGGAGCAAGGATAAGATCATGAGATTCTCCCAGACTTGGCTTGAAGAGACAGCTGGGTTTGAGGCAGCAAAGCCAGGATCTCCAAGAGAGATTCCCCTTCTAAGCTACCCAAGTAGGAGTCCCTAGTTTTTTGGGTCCCCTAAAATTGCTTACCTTTATATCATTTATGCCTCGTGCTGTGAATAAAGTTCAATCTTGTCAGACTTAGGACAACTAGGCTGATCTCGAGCAGGAAGCTGGATGTTTATTAAGTCTGATTTACCTACTCAGTCTGGACTAAAAAGGTGTGTGGATTCCCTAGTCAGTGACCCAGCATGAAGCCGGTCACTAGAGTGCCAGGCCCTGAGCCTGTCCCCATGGCCCTGTGAAGTACAAAGCGCTGCCCTACCTCTCAAGTGAGCACGCTGAGGCTCCAGGAGCTTCATCATCCCCGAGTCACCGGCCAGGTCGGGCCATCTAGGGAAACTGGAGAGTGTTAACTCCGCAGTTACAGCCTTCTGGGCCACACACTGTCCCAAAGCTGGAATTTGAGCTCTGTTCTGCCTGGCTCCAAAGCAAAAGAAGGGCAATCACCTGGGCTGACCGCCCACGACATCCTTCGCTCCGGGTCCTTTCCCGGTGGCAGGTGGAGACGGCCTTTTGGAGGGGCCTCGCTGTCCAGCTGCAAGGATAGTGGTTAGTGGACAGCTCCCAGCTGCTGGCCCCTGCAGGGTGGGCCTTGCTTTTATGCTGAGCTCATGCTCTTCTCCAGGTGACCCTGTGGCCGATGACTAAGCAAAGTGGCATCACAGTGACCTCACCATTTCCACCCCACAAGACTCCGCCAACAGGCAGTCTGCCCCTCAGAGCGCCCCATGGGCAGGAGCTTTGTGGCTGTGTCAGCTGTGCCACATCCTCCTGCCCAGCCCGGCCTCCTTCTTCTTACACAGGTGCCACATCCTCCTGCCCAGCCCGGCCTCCTTCTCCTTACGCAGGTGCCACATCCTCCTGCCCAGCCCGGCCTCCTTCTCCTTACGCAGGTGCCACATCCTCCTGCCCAGCCCGGCCTCCTTCTCCTTACGCAGGTGCCACATCCTCCTGCCCAGCCCGGCCTCCTTCTCCTTACGCAGGTGCCACATCCTCCTGCCCAGCCCGGCCTCCTTCTCCCTACGCAGGTGCCACATCCTCCTGCCCAGCCCGGCCTCCTTCTCCTTACGCAGGTGCCACATCCTCCTGCCCAGCCCGGCCTCCTTCTCCTTACGCAGGTGCCACATCCTCCTGCCCAGCCCGGCCTCCTTCTCCTTACGCAGGTGCCACATCCTCCTGCCCAGCCCGGCCTCCTTCTCCTTACGCAGGTGCCACATCCTCCTGCCCAGCCCGGCCTCCTTCTCCTTACGCAGGTGCCACATCCTCCTGCCCAGCCCGGCCTCCTTCTCCTTACACAGGTGCCACATCCTCCTGCCCAGCCCGGCCTCCTTTTCCTTACACAGGTGCCACATCCTCCTGCTCAGCCCGGCCTCCGCCCTTCTCCTTACGCAGATGCCACATCCTCCTGCCCGGCCCGGCCTCCTTCTCCTTACCAGGTGCCACATCCTCCGCCCAGCCTGGCCTCCGCCCTTCTCCTTACCAGGTGCCACATCCTCCTGCTCAGCCTGGCCTCCGCCCTTCTCCTTACAAGGTGCCACATCCTCCTGCTCAGCCTGGCCTCCGCCGTTCTCCTTACCAGGTGCCACATCCTCCTGCCCAGCCTGGCCTCCGCCCTTCTCCTTACGAGGTGCCACATCCTCCTGCCCAGCCTGGCCTCCGCCCTTCTCCTTACGAGGTGCCACATCCTCCTGCCCAGCCTGGCCTCCGCCCTTCTCCTTACCAGGTGCCACATCCTCCTGCTCAGCCTGGCCTCCGCCCTTCTCCTTACCAGGTGCCACATCCTCCTGCCCGGCCCGGCCTCCTTCTCCTTACGCAGGTGCCACATCCTCCTGCCCGGCCTCCTTCTCCTTACCAGGTGCCACATCCTCCTGCCCAGCCCGGCCTCCTTCTCCTTACCAGGTGCCACATCCTCCTGCCCAGCCCGGCCTCCTTCTCCTTACGCAGGTGCCACATCCTCCTGCCCGGCCCGGCCTCCTTCTCCTTACACAGATGCCACATCCTCCTGCCCGGCCCGGCCTCCTTCTCCTTACCAGGTGCCACATCCTTCTGCCCGGCCCGGCCTCCTTCTCCTTACCGGGTGCCACATCCTCCTGCCCGGCCTCCTTCTCCTTACCAGGTGCCACATCCTCCTGCCCGGCCCGGCCTCCTTCTCCTTATGCAGGTGCCACATCCTCCTGCCCGGCCTCCTTCTCCTTACCAGGTACCACATCCTCCTGCCCAGCCCGGCCTCCTTCTCCTTACCAGGTGCCACATCCTCCTGCCCAGCCCGGCCTCCTTCTCCTTACGCAGGTGCCACATCCTCCTGCCCGGCCTGGCCTCCTTCTCCTTACACAGATGCCACTTCCTCCTGCCCGGCCCGGCCTCCTTCTCCTTACAAGGTGCCACATCCTCCTGCCCAGCCCGGCCTCCTTCTCCTTACCAGGTGCCACATCCTCCTGCCCGGCCCAGCCTCCTTCTTCTTACCAGGTGCCACATCCTCCTGCCCGGCCCGGCCTCGTTCTCCTTACACAGGTGCCACATCCTCCTGCCCGGCCCGGCCTCCTTCTCCTTACCAGGTGCCACATCCTCCTGCCCAGCCCGGCCTCCTCTATAGCCTTCACATTCCTTCCACCAACTCAGCATTTGCTTCTGGGAGGACCCGACCCGAGACACTCACGTAAAAGAGGATGCCCACGTACAGATGTGGCAGCAGGCCCTCCGAGCTGGGATTCAGACCCAGGTCAGCACGACTCCAAAATCTTTCCTCCTCTGTCCAGGGATCTAAACTCATTCCATTCACCCAGCCTTAAGGAGAAGAAAACCGAGGCCAGGAAGTCAGCAAGAACATGAAGTCGGTGACCCAGCATCCAGGTCCCCGGATTTGCCACCTGTGTCCTTTTGTGGGGCTTCCCTTTGTAAAGCTTGAAAGAATAAGAGGATCTTAACATAATTTTAAAACTGGAAGAGACCCTGGTGACCATGTCATCCGAAGCCCTCATTCTACCGTGGAGGAGGTGTGGGCCCAGAGAGAAGGGAGGTCCTTGTTGGCGCAGCCGGTGAGCGGCAGGGTGTGTCCCGGAGCCCGGGTTTCCAGCGCCCTCTCTGTCTTGCTGCCGAGCGTCCACGTCTGTTCGGTTGTCTTTGCACACTCCTGGCTCCCAGTTAGACCGCTGCTCCCAGGCGGAACGTCTGCCACAGGGGACACGTACATGCGGCCACCATGGGGACTGAATGAGGGTGGGCCCACAAAGCTCTCCAACGCGGGGTTCTGACAGAAAGCCCAACCCGGGCCGAAAGCCATCTTTTAAAATGAAGTTTACTGGGTTTCTTTTTTCATTATAAAGTAATGCACACTGTCCACAGAGATATGAAAATATTTAAAAGTAGAGAGAAGAAAAACATCATCAATGTTTCACCACCCAGGAACAACCCTATT